TGCCCTGACTCTCCATTTGGCCTCCTCTGACACCCTGTCAGCAAGGAAGGAGAGGGGTCCCTTTTCTGCAGGGCAGGGATGAAGTCCAGCCTCCTCACATGGTGGTCCCCACTTAAGCCATTGGGGGAGGAGTGTGTAGGGAGGAGGTGGAACTCCCTAGCACTCAGCAACGGTGAATGTCCAAACTCCCTACTCAGCCTTTTGCGAAGCATCCCTGTGAGGACTGGGGGCCAGGCACTGTGTAATAGCCTTTGGAGGGTGCCCACTCAGCCTTTGCTCTCCTGAGTGGATGTGGGTCTGCAGTATTAGGCTGCAGTAGAACAGATATTGTCTAAAAGCTTTCTGTCTTGCTAGGCTACTCATTTCCTGGTCCTTTGGCTGGGGGCAGGCTTCTTTGGGGCTTTTTGTTCTAAACATCAGGTTTTTAGTTGTACTTAGCAGGAAGAACAGGGAAAAGTAGGTCTTCTCTGTCTTCCTGAAGGCACCAGTCCTGAGCTGTATATTTTTAGTGTTGGCAGATAGGACAGTATGTTTGCATGCCAGCTTGTGAGGTTTGGGATGGGGAGGAATGCAACAGTGCAGTCTGGGCGGGGGTGGGAGCAGGTGGGCTCCACTGTACCTGGCAGGGCTGTAGACAAGTGTGTCCTTGAGAGGCTGGGCTTTTATTCTCATTGCTTCTAGTTTTGCCAGCACAGCCATTCTGGGACGTTTTGCTCTTGGAGACATTCCTCACTCTTGCCCTACTGTGTTCTGAATCCCAGTGTCTGACTCCAGCTTGGGCTCTGGCTTGAGTTCAGCCAATAGGAGACTCTTCTAGAAGATTAGGGGAGGGAGGATGCCCCACTCTTCTTTGGGGCATCTCTTCTGGGGCTCCAGCTCCTTCTAGAAGTTCTCAGAGTAGCTTCTATTTCCTTCTTGGACCCCGGCTGATTCAGGCAGTGAAGGGAGCAAGAGGCAGAGGCAGCAGCTGGGAGTGAAAGGGGGAAGGGTGTGTGGGGTTTAAGTGGGGAGTGAAGGAGAGCAGGCGCGTACACTGTCTGGGGAGGTGCGGTGGGATTGCTGGGCAGTACTGGGGCCCACCTGGGGTTCCTAATATGATGTCATCTGCAGGCATAGGCAGCAAGGAAGGTTTTCTACAGCCATGTTCAGCTGCTGAGCAGGGTTGGGATTTGGCCACAGGTGGCAGACTCTAGGGGCCCATGGTCCCCACCTCCTGGTGTTCACACCCTGGTTTAGTCCCCTCCCTTTGAGTGTAGGCAGGCAGGACCCAGGACTGACCTCCAGCTGACAGAATACAGCAAAGTGGTGGATGTCCCCCTGACACGTAATAGCCTATAAAACTCTGCCTCACTGCTGCTCGCTCTCCAGATGCTCCTTGTTGCCTGAAAAGGCAAGCCAACATACTGGAGGAGCCCACATGGTGAGGATGCAGGAGCCTGTTGGGGTGAAGGGGGCCTCTGAGGGGGCCTCCTGTAACAAAACACCATAAACTTCTTGCTGGCCCACAGCCAGCAAGAAGCTGCAGCCCTGAGTCATGCAGCCACGAGGACATGGATCCTGTCTGCACTGAGTGACCTTGGCAGCAGATTTTTCCCCAGTTGAGCTTCCAGATGAGATCACAGCCCAGTGGCCCCTTGAGATCCCAAGCAGACAACCCAGTTGAGCCACCCTGGCCTTGACCCACAGAAACTCTGAGATTATACACGTGTGTGCTTTTTAACAGGTACACTTTGTGGTGATTTGTTTTGCAGCAATAAAAAACTCGTTTATCAGGTAAGTTTGAGAGAATGAGTTGGGGCAAGTAAGAGGAGGGTGTTTGCTGGACCAGAGAGGCTCCACTGGGAAAGAGGGGAGTGAGGTCTTGGAGAAGGGACATGGCCTGAAAGAGAATGGACATTTGTTGCACTAAGGGTGGGTGGTATGTTCCTGTGTGAGTCCATTCATGCTGCTGTAACAAAACATCATAAACTGATGACTTATGCCACAAACATAATTTCTCACAGTTTGGGAGGCTGTGAAGTCTCAGATCACAGCACCAACAGATTCCGTGTCTGGGGAGGCCCACCTCCTGGTTCACAGACAGCATCTTCTCGCCGTGTCCACACATGGTGGAGAGAGGAGCTGAGCTCTCCCACGACTCTCAGAAGGGTCTGGAGCTGATTCATGAGAGCTCTACCCTCAGGGCCTCTCCAAATCCCAGTCACCTCCCTGAGACCCCACCTCTGAATACCATCCCATTACAGGGCAGGGTTTCAGCCTCTGAGTTTGTTGGAGGGCACATACACATTCAGTCTGTGGCAATTCCAATGGCATGTTCTTCTAAAGAAGCTGGGTGTTTTAGGAGGGGCAATGGCGCCCTGGAATTGTCAATGGAGAGCAGGAGGACCCCCTCTAAAGTCTCAGCAGGACCAGTTACATAATTTGTGAGGCCCTTTGTTCAAAAACCAGGGAAAATGCCATTAATGGTAAGGATAAAGTTTTCTCCTTTCTTCCATAGTCTCTCTCTCTTGGCTTGTCATGGTGCTTTTAAATTGGTATTTAATGTCATTATTCTAAATAAAAAAATTTAAATTTTAAATTGTTAGCATTACTTTTACTAGTCATCTTTATATCATGCCACATCAGTTTCAAATGCAAATATTGAAACATTTAGCTCATGCGTGGAATTTGTGAAATCAGACAACTTTTTTATAGCTGGTATGTACATTTGTACTTTGTTCTTACCAGGTAGTGGAGCCACTGTCTAAAACCAATGCAACTGTTTTATCTCACTTTTATGATACAAGAACATTCTGCCGACATGGCCTGCCTTCGGCTCACTGGTTTGTGAGTGATCACTCTCAGCATAAGTGGTTGGTTAAAGCAGGGAAATAACAATGGTGAGAAGGATATATGGACTTCCTTGGTCGTTCAGGTTTCTTCGAATGTCATGTTTTTCTATATTTGAAGTAAGTTCTGGCTCCACCAGGAAGTGTGCGTCTGGGGCTGTCAGTGCTTGGCTTACTCAGCTGTAGCCATCACACGTCTTGTACTTGCTTTGAGTCACAGCAAACTCCTTTCATCCTGGGTCCACTGGAATTCTGTGCTCATGGGGCATTGTGAAGACTGTATGTGAAACAGGCGATTAGGAGTGGTGATACACTACTGTGCTAACTCCAGCCCCAGCACGTGCCTCTGCATCTCAGCGCCAGACATCCTGCATGGCCAAAGTGCACAGTCAGTCCTGGCTTCCCAGCAACCCTGGACAGCAAACCAAGTGGCTGCAAGGCCAAAGGTCATTTCTGGTGCTGTCGGCTGCTTGAAAATGCAAAAAATAAAATGGTGAGTGGTTTGAAATATAAGCCCCAAAGTAGCATGAAGAGTGGTTTCTTTCTGGCTGCCCTAGAGAGAAGACTGGCAGTGGAGCATGCATCTGGAGGGCAGAGACGGCAGGCGGTACCCCGGCGCGCCGGCGGTGGAGCTCCTGCAGACGTCCGTGCCCAGCGGACTCGCTGAACTTGTGGCCGGCAAGCGCAGGCTTCCTCGGGGAGCCGGTGGAGCTGACCCCTCGCACTCCTGCCCCAGGGGGGCTGCCGGGCAGAGCTCTTGGGCTCCTGCAGGCCAGGAGTTTGCTTCATTCCTCACAAAAGGGAGGTGAGTTTAAAATAGTGCCATCTTGTAAATGTGGTGATTCTGTTTCCTACCCTGTCTCTTTCAGGTCTCACTCTTCTTTGCCCCAGATGTCCAGCTCCAGGTCTAAAGATTCCTGCTTTACAGAAAACACTCCTTTGCTGAGGAATTCCTTACAGGAGAAAGGGTGAGATATTTTCCCCCTCATATGAAAGTAAGGGAGAGATAACCACACCTCTCTTGCTTTCCAGGTCACGGTGCATACCTGTTTACCATCCAGAGTTCATCACTGCTGAAGAGTCTTGGGAAGACAGCTCTGCTGACTGGGAGCGAAGATACCTGCTAAGCAGGGAGGTGTCTGGTCTGTCTGCATCTGCCTCCTCCGAGAAGGGAGACCTTCTGGACAGCCCGCACATCCGACTCCGTCTTTCCAAGCTGAGGTAGGCGGACTTGGGGTGCCCACCCTGGCAGCTTGCCACTAAGGCCCTACTTTTTCTCTTGCAGGCGCTGTGTGCAGTGGCTGAAAGTCATGGGCCTGTTTGCCTTTGTGGTGCTGTGTTCTGTGAGTACCTTAGCTGCCCCAGCACTACTGTTCCTCTGTCATTCAACGTTTCTGATTGTTACAGATTTTGTTCAGCCTATATCCGGATCAAGGAAAGCTCTGGCAGCTGTTGGCCTTATCACCGCTGGAGAACTACTGTATCCAAAATCCACTCTGAGATGGCCAGCCGCTGCCTTGTGGTTCTCCTTGACACTCTCCGAGCCGTGAACCTTAGCAGCCACGTGGACTCCACGCTGCTGCAGGTGGACCTGGCAGGGGCCCTAGTGGCCAGTGGGCCGAGTCGTCCTGGGAGGGAAGAGCACATCGTGGTGGAGCTGACCCAGGCTGACGCTTTGGGCTCCAGGTGGCGGCGGCCACAGCAGGTTATGCTGATAATTTATTTGAAAGGAATTGTCCTCACCATAACTTATGCTTTGGCTTGTACAGGTCACTCACAACTGGACGGTGTATTTAAATCCGAGGAGAAGCGAGCACTCAGTGATGAGCAGGACCTTTGAGGTACTGACCAGGTGAGTTCTCAGTGAGTGAGGTGTTGGGGCAGGTGAACAGTAAGGTCGTTGTTTCGTTCTGCAGAGAGACGGTGTCCATCAGCATCCGGGCCTCCCTGCAGCAGACCCAGGCTGTCCCTCTTTTGATGGCTCATCAGTACCTCCGCGGAAGTGTAGAAACCCAGGTGACCATCGCGACGGCCATCCTCGCGGGCGTCTACGCGCTGATCATATTTGAGGTAACTTTCACACCTGCTCCCCCGATCTGTCTGGAACGCGGTAATTTCCTGTGCTTCTTTCCAGATCGTGCACAGAACTCTGGCGGCCATGCTGGGTTCCCTTGCAGCACTGGCAGCACTGGCTGTGATTGGCGATGTAAGTTGTCACAGTCCCAATCCCTGGCTTACGATTAATTGGCAAATTTGTGCTTTGATTGCAGAGACCCAGCCTGACCCATGTGGTGGAGTGGATTGATTTTGAGACGCTGGCCCTGCTGTTTGGCATGGTAATTACAGCTCTCCCCGTGGGACTGGGCTCAGATTATCCTTGTCTTCTTCTTTTCCCCATAGATGATCTTAGTAGCCATATTTTCAGAAACGGGATTTTTCGATTATTGTGCTGTAAAGGTAGGTATGATGTTGCATTTAATAATTCTATCGGCTTGTACTCTCTCTGTGTGTGTGTGGCCAGGCATACCGGCTCTCCCGGGGACGGGTGTGGGCCATGATCATCATGCTCTGTCTCATCGCGGCCGTCCTCTCTGCCTTCTTGGACAACGTCACCACCATGCTCCTCTTCACGCCTGTGACCATAAGGTACGCAAAGCACCTCTGCCGTGGGAGTTGCGGGACTACTTTCATTTTCCTCCATTTGTGACAGGTTGTGTGAGGTGCTCAACCTTGATCCAAGACAAGTCCTGATTGCAGAAGTGATCTTCACAAACATTGGAGGAGCTGCCACTGCCATCGGGGACCCTCCAAATGTCATTATTGTTTCCAACCAAGAGCTGAGGAAGATGGTACGTACCAGCATGCTAGGGTTGCTTCCAGTCTGCCATTTCATTTCCCCTTGTTTATTTCCAGGGCCTGGACTTTGCCGGATTCACTGCACACATGTTCATTGGGATTTGCCTTGTTCTCCTGGTCTGCTTTCCGCTCCTCAGACTCCTTTACTGGAACAGAAAGCTTTATAACAAGGAACCCAGTGAGATTGTTGGTGAGTACAAGTGCAACCTCATGTAGGCTCAGGAGACCCAAGCTTCGCCTTCCTTTCTCTGCAGAACTGAAGCACGAGATTCACGTCTGGCGCCTGACTGCTCAGCGCATCAGCCCGGCCAGCCGCGAGGAGACAGCTGTGCGCCGCCTGCTGCTGGGGAAGGTGCTGGCACTGGAGCACCTGCTCGCCCGGAGGCTGCACACCTTCCACAGGTACCGGGCGGGGTCCTGCTCAGACTGTGCTTGGAAGTAATGAGTCTCTTCTTTTCTCTTTTAGACAGATCTCACAGGAGGACAAAAATTGGGAGACCAATATCCAAGAACTCCAAAAAAAGGTACCCAGCTTTCTTTCCTCAGGGATTTCTGAAGAGTAAATGAGCTGTGGTTTCTCTCTTACAGCATAGGATATCTGACGGGATTCTGCTCGCCAAATGCCTGACAGTGTTGGGATTTGTTATCTTCATGTTTTTCCTCAATTCGTTTGTCCCTGGCATTCATCTTGATCTTGGTGAGTCTAATTTAGCTTTGGTTCATAGGCTTCTATATCTCTATGTCTATTTACTTATTTTCAGGATGGATTGCTATTCTGGGTGCCATCTGGTTGCTAATTTTAGCTGATATTCATGATTTTGAGATAATTCTACACAGAGTGGAATGGGCAACCCTTCTGTTTTTTGCAGCGCTCTTTGTTCTGATGGAGGTAAGATTTTAGAACTTTTGCCATATGGCATTAACTGATTCTCACCACACATCCTTTCTTCTAGGCATTGGCACATCTCCACTTAATAGAATATGTTGGAGAACAAACTGCTTTGCTAATAAAGGTAAAATAAATGCTATAATAGAAGGCACTCCAGAACACTGCAGCTGCTATTGTCCTCCTTCCAGATGGTCCCAGAGGAGCAGCGCCTCATAGCCGCCATTGTCCTGGTGGTGTGGGTCTCAGCCCTGGCGTCGTCCCTGATTGACAACATCCCGTTCACTGCTACCATGGTGAGTTGCACATGTCCATGTCGACGGCTCAAGGACGTGGCATCAATGTCCTCTTCCTCCACAGATTCCCGTGCTCCTGAACCTGAGCCACGACCCTGAGGTTGGCCTGCCCGCACCGCCGCTCATGTATGCCCTGGCCTTCGGTGCTTGCCTGGGAGGTAAGGGGCTGCTGACTGCATGGGGGTGGGGGACTGGGATTTTGTTTTTAAATTTTGACTTTAGGTAACGGGACACTGATTGGCGCGTCGGCAAACGTCGTGTGTGCAGGGATTGCAGAACAGCATGGATATGGGTTCTCCTTCATGGAATTTTTCAGGTACTTTTAAATTCCCTTTAAATTTTCTGTTAGATGCCATAACTCATTTCTCTTTGTATTTCAGGCTGGGCTTCCCAATGATGGTTGTGTCCTGCACTGTTGGGATGTGTTATCTCCTTGTGGCTCATGTGGTGGTGGGATGGAATTAATAGACATCCATCTATTGCTCGAAGACTAAAGGAAACTTCATCCATCACAACCCATTAGTCATAAAACTACCCTGACCCCACTGTTTGAAGAAGAAAAGGTGCTTACCCTGGAGATGCTACAGAGACACAGTGGAATAGACCTTGACACTAACACTCTAATTCAAGCGAATGTTGGAACACCATGACCTCCTCTGTGTGTCCTTTCTCCCCAAGGACAAAATGTAGAAAGATGTGAGATAACTTACTCAAGATTCCCCTCCAGAAAAATACGTATGTTTAAAAACCCTTCCTGCTATACATAGGAAAAGACACACATCCACCTAAAATTGACTGTACTGTTTAACTGTCAATTCTCCTGAGGCTAAACACAGTTTGTTTTTCTTGTAATCACTTTTCATGTTAAAATAATCAGCATTCAAATTGTATGCTTTCTGAATATAGACTTTCTGGGAAAAGGTTTACTGCTCGTAAGGAAACATTTTATGTATTAAAATAAACTGTTCCTTGATAAAAGGCTTTGGAGTAGTTTACATTATGTAAAATTG